CCTCAGTCTCTCAAGTTGTTGGAACACAGGTGCCAGCCACGACACCTGGCTAATTTTGTTCTGTTTTGTTTTGTTTTGTTTGAGATGGGGTCTTGCTATGTTGCCTACACTGGTCTTGAACTGCTGGCCTCAGGCAGTCTTCCTCCCTTGGCCACCCAAAGAGATGGGATTGCAAGCATGAGCCACTGTGCACAGCTGAGATTTTTCGACTTAGTCTTTTTGTACACCCAGTATCTTATAGAATATCCATAATATAGATTCATAAATAAACCATTTCCTTCAATAGTATAAATAAATAAACCACTGCTATAAATGGTGGAATTTCTGAGTTAAGAGCAATACATATGATACAAAACTTGATATATAGAGTTTCTTAGCCAAACTGGAGGGGCTGGCTTTAGGTGATCCGTGGACTCCCTGAAACTGGGGACACCATTGGAAATATGTGTGAGCTCATGGGCAGTTTCCGATGATTTCCAGTCCTCAAAATATCTCTTGGACTCAAAGATGCCTTAGGGCAGAGGACACGTTACACCCAGTACAGAATCTCGGACAGTGAATATCAGTAAACATTCGGCAGAAAAGCTCTGCCAAATTGAGTGCTCTGATGTGACTTTTTCATCAAGTCAATGTTCCTGGGATCTCTTGTACATGATACTCTCACTCTTATAAGGTTTCATCGTTTCTGCTTACCCTAGTTTTCTTTCCCATCCTGATCCCTCTCCCACCAGACTGGACTCTGAAACGGGCATGTACAGAGAAGAGGAGACCCCAACACGCTTCAAGCTTTGAGTGGAGAGGACACAGCCTCTGCTGGGACAGGGAACAGAGGGATGCGGAGACCCTGAAGATGCTTTTGGACAGTGGTCTGAGGTTGGGACAGTGGCAGGAGATACCATTCACCCAGGATCTCCAGGACAAGAGATCAGCCTGGCAGTTACATGTGTTTTTGTTCAAACTGGTTGCCAGGTTGGAATGACCTATGACATCAGAGATTCCGACCTTCCTGATTGGAAGGACCGGACTCTGTCGGCGCCTGGCAGTTCAGGTGAACAACAGTAACTTCTCAGAGCTGTTCTCCACTCCTGACTTCTCCCAGCCTCGAGAATTGATAACACACTCTTCTGGATCCCAGCAGTGTCCAGAAGAAGACCAAGGACAGAACAGAGACTAGCTTCGGTGAGATTGGACAGATTTTGGGAAAGATCATGACGAGCCATCAACCGCAGCCCCAGGAAGAGCAGAGCCCCCAGCGGAGCACCTCAGGGTACCCCCTCCAGGAGGTGGTGGATGATGAAGTGTCGGGACCATCAGGTGAGGGGACTGGAGGAAGAAGAGGTGGCATAGCATTACACGGTGGCCTGGTTTCTTTACTCAGCCCCTGGGGTAGATCCCAGCCCCCCACGTAGGTCCCTTGGCTGCAAAAGGAAGAGGGAGTGTTTGGATGAATCTGATGATGAGCCAGAGAAGGAGCTCGCCCCTGAGCCTGAGGAGACCTGGGTGGCGGAGACGCTGTGTGGCCTCAAGATGAAGGCGAAGCGACGGCGAGTGTCGCTCGTGCTCCCTGAGTACTACGAGGCCTTCAACAGGCTGCTTGGTAGGAGGACACCCCAGAGAGCACCTCCAATCGCATTACACGGTGGCCTGGTTTCTTTACTCAGCCCCTGGGGTAGATCCCAGCCCCCCACGTAGGTCCCTTGGCTGCAAAAGGAAGAGGGAGTGTTTGGATGAATCTGATGATGAGCCAGAGAAGGAGCTCGCCCCTGAGCCTGAGGAGACCTGGGTGGCGGAGACGCTGTGTGGCCTCAAGATGAAGGCGAAGCGACGGCGAGTGTCGCTCGTGCTCCCTGAGTACTACGAGGCCTTCAACAGGCTGCTTGGTAGGAGGACACCCCAGAGAGCACCTCCAATCGCATTACACGGTGGCCTGGTTTCTTTACTCAGCCCCTGGGGTAGATCCCAGCCCCCCACGTAGGTCCCTTGGCTGCAAAAGGAAGAGGGAGTGTTTGGATGAATCTGATGATGAGCCAGAGAAGGAGCTCGCCCCTGAGCCTGAGGAGACCTGGGTGGCAGAGACGCTGTGTGGCCTCAAGATGAAGGCGAAGCGACGGCGAGTGTCGCTCGTGCTCCCTGAGTACTACGAGGCCTTCAACAGGCTGCTTGGTAGGAGGACACCCCAGAGAGCACCTCCAATCGCATTACACGGTGGCCTGGTTTCTTTACTCAGCCCCTGGGGTAGATCCCAGCCCCCCACGTAGGTCCCTTGGCTGCAAAAGGAAGAGGGAGTGTTTGGATGAATCTGATGATGAGCCAGAGAAGGAGCTCGCCCCTGAGCCTGAGGAGACCTGGGTGGCGGAGACGCTGTGTGGCCTCAAGATGAAGGCGAAGCGACGGCGAGTGTCGCTCGTGCTCCCTGAGTACTACGAGGCCTTCAACAGGCTGCTTGGTAGGAGGACACCCCAGAGAGCACCTCCAATCGCATTACACGGTGGCCTGGTTTCTTTACTCAGCCCCTGGGGTAGATCCCAGCCCCCCGCGTAGGTCCCTTGGCTGCAAAAGGAAGAGGGAGTGTTTGGATGAATCTGATGATGAGCCAGAGAAGGAGCTCGCCCCTGAGCCTGAGGAGACCTGGGTGGCGGAGACGCTGTGTGGCCTCAAGATGAAGGCGAAGCGACGGCGAGTGTCGCTCGTGCTCCCTGAGTACTACGAGGCCTTCAACAGGCTGCTTGGTAGGAGGACACCCCAGAGAGCACCTCCAATCTTCTCACGCTGACATCTGCTCTCTAATCACAGAGGATCCTGTCATTAAAAGATTCCTGGCCTGGGACAAAGATCTGAGGGTGTCAGACAAGGTAAGGTTGTTCTCTATGTAACTGTGTTCCTGTCTCCCTCTCTGTGTTCCTTTCTCTCCATCAGTATCTCCTGGCTATGGTCATAGCGTATTTCAGCCGGGCCGGCCTCCCCTCCTGGCAATACCAACGCATTCATTTCTTCCTGGCTCTGTGAGTGGTTTGCTGCCTCCTATCCATCAATACCCCTGAGCAGCAACCTGATTTCTGTCCTCAGCTATCTGGCCAATGACATGGAGGAGGACGACGAGGCCCCCAAACAAAAGATCTTCTACTTCCTGTACGGGAAGACCCACTCTCACATACCCTTGCGCCCTAAGCATTGGTTCCAGTTATGCCGTCCCATGAACCCGAGGGCCAGGAAGAACTGCTCTCAGATAGCCTTGTTCCAGAAGCGTCGGTTCCAGTTCTTCTGTTCCATGCGCTGCAGGGCTTGGGTTTCCCCGGAGGAGTTGGAGGAGGTGGGTGGGGCCTGGGGAGGTGGAGGATGTGGCCCGTCTTCTCAAAGCGCATTTGTTTTTCCAGATCCAGGCTTATGACCCAGAGCACTGGGTGTGGGCGCGAGATCGCGCCCACCTTTCCTAGAGCTCCAGGGACCGTGGAGGCCTGAGGTCATCGGCCTGAGAGAAGGTACATCTGCATCCTCCGGGGTAAAGGCAGAATTGAGGTGTGACATTGTCTCTCTCACTTCCAGAACACCGGACCCAGGGGAGATGTGGATTTTCAGCAGGAACTTTATTCCAGTGCTAATGGCAGACATCAGGAAGGAGGAGAGGAGCCATTTGTGCAGATCATCTAGAAGAACCTGGACCATTCTTGACAGAGCTGAATACAGTGATCACGTTGTCCTCCAAGGAGCAGGGGTGGGGTGGGGTACTTCTAGGAGTCCTTGGAGAAAAGTAAGAAACCAGGAGTGTTTCCAGTTCCACCCTTTCCTGCGGCACCACCTCCCTTTTTATATTGCTGAATGCCAACCTCCCTGGGGCGGAACCTGGAGGTCCTGTTTCTTACGGACTTGGTTGCCACAGTCCAGGAGCATTTGAAGGCACAGTGCAGGGGCTCAGATTGGCACAGAATTCTTTGTGAAATATGAGTGCCACAGACTGTAACAGATAGCTTCATGCACACTATGCATTTTATTGGTTTGTTTGGAAAATGTTGGCCATTGAATCATTAATAGGTTTATTTCAAATAGTTTGGAAATTGTTGTACTTTTGAAAACATGCTGTTCCTGTAGAGTTTTTTGATGAGAGTTATAGTTGTTATATATACATAAAGATAATTTTCTTTTCATTTTTAAGTGAGAATTCTTTTTATCCTAAATCTTTTATTATCTTTAAATTTTTCTCTGTATTATTATATGTGCTCCTGAAGCGAGCACTCTTTTTATCTATGATACTTCCATAATAATCTCTTCTATTTATAGCTATTGGTAGTTCCCCCAAATTCTGGTCATAGAAATTTTTATTTGCTGTTTAGGTTTGTGACTGAATTGTGAGAATTCAGTTGTGATTTTTAACATGTCTTAGATATATATACTAACATGTCTAATATATACTATCTATTTTATTGATTTATTTCGAAAAAGATGGGCAAAGAATTATTTAAATATTATTTTATTTATTTAAATATTTATTAAATATATTTATTTATTTAAATATTTATTAAATATATTTATTTATTTAAATGTTATTACTTTAAATATTATTTTAAATATTTTGGAAATACTGGTATTTTTGAATAGATGCTGTTTCTATAAAGCTGTGTGATGGGTATTATAACTGTTATATACACATAAATATAATTTTGTTTTCCTTTTTAAGAGAGGATTCTTTTTATCCTAAATCTTTTACCTTTCAATCTTTGTATCTATTACTACATATGCTGCTGAAGGGAGCAGACTTTTTATCTATGATACTTAGTTAATGTATATATTACATTTATAGCTATGTGGTAGTTCCCCTAAATTCTTGTAAAAATAAATTTTTATTTGATATTTAGTGTATGTTTGAAATGTGAGAATTCAGATGGA